GGCTCCAGAGGCAGGAGACGGGAGAGGGGGCAGTGTTAAAGCAAGGGTAAATTAAAGCATGTTGACGATAGTAGTACAAAACTGGTAAGGTTCCTGTATGCCATCCCAACAATTTTAGGCTTTTTCCTTGTAGGTAGTGGAGTATCTCGTGATTTTTCCCAGCTAATAAGCGAGAAAATATGAGACATCTATTTGTGTGCTGCAGGAAATTACAAAAGCGTAAAAGACCCACTGTCCCATTTAATGTTCAATGCTATACCCAAAGTAAGCCACAATAATCCGGGCGAAACGTGGGGAAGGGCTCAGAAAACAGCACACCTTTCTTTTTTTTCTTGAGACAGTCTCACTCTGTCACCCAGGGTGGGGTGCAGTGGCGCGATCTCGGCTCACTGTAACCTTTGCCGCCGGGTTCATGCGATTCGCCTGCCTCAGTCTCCCGACTAGCTAGGATTACAGGCGCCTGCCACCGCGCCCGACTAAATCTTTTGTATTTTTAGTAGAGACGGGGTTTCACCATCTTGGACAAGCTGGTCTTGAACTCCTGACCTCGTGATCCACCCGCCTCGGCCTCCCAAAGTGTTGAGATTACAGGCGTGAGTGAGCTGGGCCCAGCAGCACACCTTTCTAGAAGACAGACAACATGAAACTCTAGGCCGAGAATAGCCACAAGATGGAGGACAAGTAGGCAAAGAAAAGGCTTGGGGAAAGCGCATGGGTGGAACCCGACGGAAGTGGGGAAGTCGTTCTAATTCAGGCCCTACCGCACTATTGGCTGGACTCTCACCCTTTTTCCTTTTCCATTGGCCACCGGTCCCTTCTCTGGGTCAAAACAGCCAATCGCCTAGCGCAGTTGGTAATCCCGCCCTTTCTCCTGGTGAGGAGGAGCCAGAAGAGCCGAAGGGTCCGAGGCGCTTGCGCAAGCGCGTGCTCCGCTGGTTGAAAGCGGATCCGGGCTGGAGGCGGTGTCACGGTGTATGAATATTGATTACGCGTCGCAGCGCCCAGGGCCCAGCGCCCAGCCTCCAGTGCCCGCCCCTCTCGGCCGCCCGACGCTCTCTGCTCGCGCTTGGGCTCGCGATGGGGAAGAAGTCCCGGGCGGTACCCGGCCGTAGGCCCATCCTGCAACTCTCTCCGCCGGGTCCTCGGGGCAGCACGCCGGGCCGGGACCCGGAGCCGGAACCCGACACTGAGCCGGACTCAACCGCGGCGGTCCCCAGCCAGCCCGCCCCGTCGGCGGCGACGACCACCACCACCGCGGTGACTGCCGCCGCGGCCTCGGACGACTCGCCTTCAGAAGGCAAGGGTGCGCGGGGGGACCTGAACTCGAGCTCAGGGCTTTTCTTTTCTTTTCTTTTTTTTTAATCCAGATGAACAGGAAGCGGTGCAGGAGGTTCCTAGAGTTGTTCAGAATCCTCCAAAACCAGTCATGACCACTAGACCCACAGCTGTTAAAGCAACAGGTATGCTTTTGTTTTGTTTTTTACATTTTTTCGTTACAAATACTGTTTACCTTTTTGTTTCTAGGCGGTCTATGCTTGCTTGGTGCTTATGCTGACAGTGATGACGATGACAATGATGTTTCCGAAAAACTAGCACAATCCAAAGAGACAAATGGAAACCAGTCAACTGATATTGATAGTACATTGGCCAACTTCCTAGCGGTTAGTGGTGCTTTCGTTTGGAGTTTTAGTTATTACTGCATTTGTTACTCTTTTCATACTGAAGGAGATCGATGCCATAACAGCTCCTCAGCCTGCAGCTCCTGTAGGAGCTTCTGCTCCACCTCCAACTCCACCTCGACCAGAGCCAAAGGAAGCAGCAACATCTACCCTTTCTTCTTCTACTTCAAATGGAACAGACTCCACCCAAACATCTGGTTGGCAATATGATACTCAGTGTTCACTGGCAGGAGGTAAACTTGATCCTTTGATTTTTAAAGAAAAGGATTTGTGCTTAAAATTTGTTTTATCTTCTAGTCGGAATTGAGATGGGCGATTGGCAGGAAGTCTGGGATGAGAACACGGGATGTTATTATTATTGGAATACACAAACAAATGAAGTGACTTGGGAGTTACCCCAATATCTTGCCACACAGGTACAGGGATTACAGCATTACCAGCCCAGGTAAGAATAAATTTAAAAGTGAAATTGCCTAGATATTTCTCTTGCTAAGTATATATTTTTTTAGTTCTGTGCCAGGTGCTGAAACTAGTTTTGTGGTAAATACAGACATATATTCTAAGGAGAAAACGATTTCTGTTTCCAGTAGTAAAAGTGGACCAGTCATAGCCAAGCGAGAAGTTAAAAAGGTCAGTGTCGAAACTTACCTCATTTGTTTATTTAAATGAGACTAAATTATTTTGTTCTTTATAGGAAGTAAATGAAGGAATTCAGGCTCTCTCAAATAGTGAGGAGGAGAAGAAAGGGGTGGCAGCATCGCTGCTTGCTCCTTTATTGCCTGAGGGAATAAAAGAAGAAGAAGAGAGATGGAGAAGAAAAGTAATTTGTAAAGAGGAGCCAGTTTCAGAAGTAAAAGAAACAAGTACAACAGTAGAAGAAGCAACAACAATAGTAAAGCCACAGGAAATTATGTTGGACAATATAGAAGACCCTTCTCAGGAGGATCTTTGCAGTGTTGTCCAATCTGGAGAAAGTGAGGAGGAAGAGGAACAAGATACCCTTGAACTGGAGCTAGTTTTGGAAAGGAAAAAAGTAAGCTTTTGAAAGTTACTTGTAGAATGTTTTGACACTAACTTAATTGTCATGTTCTTTGTAGGCAGAGTTGCGAGCCTTGGAGGAAGGAGATGGTAGTGTGTCAGGGTCTAGTCCACGTTCTGATATCAGCCAGCCAGCATCTCAAGATGGAATGCGTAGGCTTATGTCTAAAAGAGGAAAATGGAAGATGTTTGTTCGAGCTACCAGTCCAGAATCTACCAGTAGGAGTTCTAGTAAAACTGGACGAGATACTCCAGAAAATGGAGAAACTGGTAATTTGTGCTTCACATTAAACTTCAGAGTTCTTTGGTTTAATTTTACATGTTTTTTTTACAGCAATTGGTGCTGAAAATTCAGAAAAAATAGATGAGAATTCAGATAAAGAGATGGAAGTAGAAGAATCTCCAGAGAAAATAAAAGTACAGACAACACCAAAAGTAGAAGAAGAACAGGATTTGAAAGTATGTATATTACTTAATGCAACTTGACAAATTAGTTTTACTTTTTTTCTTTTTTGCATTGTAGTTTCAGATTGGAGAACTGGCAAATACCCTGACAAGTAAATTCGAGTTTCTAGGCATTAATAGACAATCCATCTCCAACTTTCATGTGCTGCTCTTACAGACTGAGGTAAGTCTTTTTTTTTTTTTTTTTGGCATAAAAAGTCTTTAACTTATTTGTCTGTTTATTCTAGACTCGAATTGCAGACTGGCGGGAAGGGGCTCTTAATGGAAACTACCTTAAACGAAAACTTCAGGATGCAGCAGAACAACTAAAACAGTATGAAATAAACGCCACTCCTAAAGGCTGGTCCTGCCACTGGGACAGGTACGCACTCTTCTCCCCTTTTCACCTTTCACTTAAAACATGTGTTTTCTTTCTTGTAATTTAGGGATCATAGACGGTATTTCTATGTAAACGAACAGTCGGGCGAGTCTCAGTGGGAGTTTCCAGATGGTGAAGAGGAAGAAGAAGAAAGCCAAGCACAAGAAAATAGAGATGAGACTCTTGCCAAACAGACCTTGAAAGACAAAACTGGCACTGATTCAAATTCAACAGAATCCTCTGAAACTTCCACAGGTGAGACAATTTACCTTGTACTAATTCAGCCATAATATATTGGTTCTTTTTGTTTGCTTTTTAGCAGTTAATGAACTGAAGAGGCTTGATCGTAGTTCTGGATAGGTGGCTCCACTCCTGACCACTGTCAACATCCCTTATATGTTCCAAAGTTGAAAATTCCACTGTTACCAATTCTGAATGTTCTGTGAACACTTTAGATGAGTATTAAGCTGTTTTCTCCCTTTATGACACACATAGTTGATACTGTCTGGTAAAAGGAGGCTCTTGAGCCATTCCTATTTAATTAAAACAGAACTAGTTGTAGTGTAGGAAAAAGCCACTGATAAAACAGGTTATATTCTTAAGCCTCTCTTTATTGAGAACCCCTAGAATTGCAGGATAAACTTGATCGAAGTAAAATCCAAATCTTAAACTAAGTTCTGTGAGATTTAAGAGCAATAATCAACAGTTCTAAGCCTAATAAAGAGAGCTCTTAATCAGCTCAGTGGTGGTTAAAACCAGCTATCTTTTAAAGAAGAGAAAAAACAAAACACAGCAATGCCCTGTCTCTTCAGAAAATTGTTTTAAAAAGTTAGCCAGGCATAGTTAGTGGCCCACGCCTGTAGTCCGAGCTGTTTGGGAGGTTGAGGTGGGAAGATTGGTTGAGCCCAAGATTTTGAGGCTGCAGTAAGCCATAATTGTACCACTGCACTCCAGCCTGAGCGACAGAGAACAAGACCCTGTCTCAAAAATAAAGTGGGGGAAGGGGTGCAAAATTACACTGTGAGAAGCCAAGAAGTTTCAAAGTTCTATTTATTTTTCTAAGTCATTTTTAATCATTATTTGTTGTTTCAGTGTTTGAATTTAACATTATGTTTTTAAAGATGGAGTGGATTCTAAAGATGAGTTGGGTTCAAGATATCCAACATATCTTTTATATTGGGCTTATGTCACTTAGGTGAAGTTGAGCTCCTTTTTCTTTTTAATCTCCATGGAACAATTTGTATAATTTCTTGATTTAAATTGCTAAACTGAGCTCTTCATTCAAAATACTAAACAATAATTTCTCTTTGGGGGGAAAATTAAGGAAGGCTTTCTATACATAGAAATAAAGATGCCTAGGCCGGGTGCAGTGGCTCATGCCTGTAATCCCAATACTTTGGGGGGCTGAGGCGGGTGGATCACCTGAGGTCAAGAGTTCAAGACCAGCCTGGGCAACATGGTGAAACCCTGCCTCTACTAAAAGTACAAAAATTAGCTGGGCGTGGTGGCAGCTGCCTGTAATCCCAGCTACTCGGAGGCTGAGGCACGAGAATCACTTGAACCTGGGAGGCGAAGGTTGCAGTGAACCAAGATCATGCCATTGCACTCCAGCCTGGGCGACAGAGCAAAACTCTTTATCTAAAAAAAAAAAAAAAAAAAAAGACGCCTACAGAAGCAAGGTTCTTAGGTGCAGTGACTCATGCCTGTAATTCCAGCACTTTGGGAGTTTGAGGCAAGAGGATCACTTGAGCTCAGGAATTCAAAACCAGCCTGGGCAATATGGCAAGACCCCATCTTTGCAGAATATTAGCCTAGCTTGGTAGCACGAGTATGTGGTCCTAGCTACTTGGAAGGCTGAGGTGGGAAGGATCACTTGAGCCTGGTAGGTTGAAGCTGCAGTGAGCTATATTCACACCATTGCACTCTAGCTTGAACAACAAAGTGAGATCCTGTCTCAAAAAGAAAAAGGAAAAATTACAGCTCACGGCTGTAATCCCAGCACTTTGGGAGGCCAAGGCGCGCAGATCACTTGAGGTCAGGAGTTTGAGACCAGCCAACATGGTATCACCCTGTCTCTACTAAAAATACAAAAATTAGCCAGGTGTCGTGGCGGGTGCCTGTAATCCCAGCTACTCGGGAGGCTGAGGCAGGAGAATCGCTTGAACCCAGGAGGCAGAGATTACAGTGAACCAAGATGACACCTCTGCACTCCAGCCTGGGCAACAGGCTTAAAGACTCCGTCTTAAAAAAAAATTAAGAATTTGTATTCTCATAACATATTCAGTTTTAAGCTTGTAGCTTTTAAATCTTTGAGCACGTAATAAAAGCTGCGTAGGCCAAGTGTGGTGGCTCATGCTTGTAATCCCAGCACTTTGGGAGGCTGAGGCAGGAGGATCACCTGAGGTCGGGAGTTCAAGAGCAGCTTACCCAATATGTAGAAACCCCGCCTCTACTAAAAATACAAAATTAGCCAGGCGTGGTCGCATGCCTGTAATCCTAGCTACTCGGGAGGCTGAGGCAGGAGAATCATTGAACCCAGGAGGCGGAGGTTGTGGTGGGCCAATATCACACCATTGCACTCCAACCTGGGCAACAAGAGCAAGAGTCCATCTAAAAAAAGAGCTGTATATACCACTTTAATCTGTCCTTGGGCTTCAGACTTAAATATTCTCTTAAACAGCAAAAATACTAACTAAGTTAAATTTAAAAGCAAGGAGAAGCATCATTGTAATACGACATCCATGTGTATTCAAACTAGAATTTTCTGATGGTCTTCGTAAGATAAAGGAGATAATTGTCATTTCTATGACACAGCTTTTATAATTTGAATAAACTTAGTTGGAGATTGGAGTATTTTTATTATTTATTTTCATGTGAGATGGGTAATGTGCTGACCTCATAACAAAGTTTGAGGGAGACACATTGTATGTGAGAATTTGAAGTGCTTATGAAGTACAAAAGCAGAGGCCAGGTGCTCACATCTGTAATCCCAGCACTTTGGGAGGCCAAGGCACACAGATCACTTGAGGTCAGGAGTTTGAGACCAGCCTGGCCAACATGGCGAAAACCCCTCTCTTACTAAAAATACAAAAATTAGCTGGATGTGGTGGTGTGGGCCTGTAATCCCAGCTACTCGCGAGGCTGAGGCAGGAGAATCGCTTGAACCTGGCAGGCAGAGGTTGCGGTGAGCCAAGATTGCGTCACTGCACTCCGGCGTGGACAAGAGAGTGAGACTCCGTCACAAAAAAAAAAAAAAAAGAAGAAAAGTATTGGATTCACATATTCTAAAAATGCTCGTCATTTGTGGCTAATTTTATCAAGTCTAGTTTAATCTCATATTTACAGAGTTTAGTTAATTCTAATTAGCTTTGTTGGAGGTCATAAACCACATTATTAACCTTGAACCGACTCTGTGTTTACTTGAGTTCCTCTGCATAATAGCATGTCACCACCATCATAAACATGTTGGTATTGCATTATGCTTCTAGAGGAGACATCCACCAATATTTGAAAATCTGGCTGGTCCGAGTGCAGTGGTGTTTACAACTAATTAATCACAACCAGTTACAGACTTTGTTTCTTCTCCAGTCCTGCTGCTTCACTTGACTAGCCTTTTAAAAAAAAGAAAGAAAATAGAGAAAATCTTAACTTATATTTACTTACTGTATGTTGTGATTAGTTTAATAGAAGGGAGTTTAATCCTTAATAATTAAGTTAGTCCTCAACGTTTATTGACTTAGTTCTGATGTAGTCCTTGTGTACTATTGTATAATGTAGACTACTTGGCCATACTTGATTTTGTCTAAAAGTTAATGCATAAATTAATATTAAATATGGCCAAATATAAAAGTTTAATGAGTCATTTGAGGTCATTTAGCCAGAAAACTGCATTTATGTTCCTGGTGAATTTTTTTCAATGTCCTTTTCCAAAAGTGGCAGTAAGCAGCTGTCTTAAAATAAGGAGACAGTGGGAATGATGTTGTTAAAGTCTTTTATACAATGTATTGTCTGTCTGTTCCATAAAAAGTAAAACTACTCTATTCGTGACCAGCTTGGGCAACATAGTGAGACTGTCTCTTTAAAAAAAAAAAAAAAAAAAAAATTAAAAATTAGCAGGTGTGGTGATGCACACCTGTAGTCCTAGCAATTCGGGAAGCTGAGGTAGGAAGATCGCTTGAGCCAAGTGTTTGAGGTTAGAATGAGCTATGATCGCACCACCTACACTCCAGCCTGGGCAACAGAGCAAGACCCAAATGGCTCATGGTTGCTTTGTTTGTTTTACCTTGTTGAGTGCCAGTGTGTATTTTGAGCAAAGCAGTGTAAATGGCCTTCTTGCCCTAGAGTCTTTCATAATTGAGCCTTATTTAATCTACCACTTTTGACCATGAAATTTAACAGGTGACTTCTTCTGGGTATCTACTCCAGGTGAAGTGATATTTTTTTTGACTGAGATGTCTAAAGCTCTTGGATTCCTGGTATCTCACCAGGACATCTTAGTAAAACAGCAAGTATCAGATGAGGAATCAGACTTGAGTTCTAGCTCTGGTCTGGCCACTAACATTGATATGATCTTGGGCAAGTTAGTTCCTGCCTGGGTTTCATTACCTTTAACTGAGGAGGTTGAAATAGATGATTTCTCATGTCTCTTCTACTCCTAAATTCTATGATTTTAGGGAGAAAATCCCCTTCAACATTCCTGGGATATATATCTAATAGTCCCATATATTGTGAAACTTCCCTATTGACGATAAAGAGGGCTGGGGAAGGCTACAAGTAAGTATATCCTATTTTCTCTAATCTTTAAAGGTTTTCCCAGCAGAGAAAAGACAGTAATCAATGATGGCTTTTACAAAGTTTGAGGAAAGCTGATCCTGCAACTTTTCAGCTGCAATTTCGTAATGTAGACTTCAGCAACAGCAATTTCAAAACCACTGCAGTTTTAAAAAATCTGAGTTATATACTTTGAAGATTTATCTTCCTAAATTTCTCTTTTATCGCAAAAGTAAAAATTGCCATCCCTAACTTGTGTCTCTGTGATATCACAAATGAATGTAATGTATGCAAGGGTGTGAAGGAATGATATAGTTGACAGTAGCACCTTGCAAATGGATTTTTTAAATTTAGTAACCCAAATTAAACACAATGGGTAGAACTTTCCCGAGTATTTTGAATGAATATTCTGGGTTGTCTTTACTCACTTTGTCTAGCTCACTAAAAAATAAAGTATGTGTAATAATTACTGCAGGTGCACATTATTCACTCACTCCTTCACTTTTGAAATAGACTCCAGACTATTACCTTTTATTTGTGTATGTTGAAGCTTGTGAGTGTTTGAAATCAAAAACTTCAAACTACAGATTCAGATGACTGCATTTCTCGTTGAGTTGATGTAATATTCTTCTACTCATCCATAAATATGGACCCGAAGGACAAGTATAATACAGATGGGGAAGGTGCTATGAAGTTCATAAATTTATCTTTCCGTGGAAGTCATTTCTGAACTGAGTTGTTCAATATTTTAGCGATATCAGTATAGAATAGATGCCTGTGGGCCAAATTTTTTTCAAGGAAGGAGCCATTCCCTGCTGTTTGACACCACATTCTGTATTGTTTTGTACACTGTGCTAGGTTCCTATAAATGATTATCTTACTGACCAGTTGAACATTTCTATGAATATAAGCCAGGGAGTTTTTTTCTTGCTTTTTCCCTGACTCTTACCTGTTTTCATAGGTTCTCTTTGTAAAGAATCCTTTTCTGGTCAAGTTTCTTCTTCATCACTCATGCCACTTACTCCATTCTGGACCCTCCTTCAGTCAAATGTTCCTGTGCTTCAACCTCCATTAC